ACCGTTTTTAGGTCAGTAACTTCTGGACATAGAATTTGAGAGTTAGAAGAAATCTTATATATAATTCAACAAAGCTCCTTCTTTTTATAAGGAAACTGAGGCCCAGAAGCACAAAGCGACCAATCTATGGCCACGGAGCAGCTACATACAACAGGAAGAGCTAGGAGTAGAACCCGCACACCCGGTGGGTCCTAGCGACTTCTAAGACAAACGATGCCTCCGGTTACCTGGGTCGGCCAAGTGTTCCCACTTCAAGTTTTAGTTTTAAGCCATACCACAGTTAAGGTAGTTTTTCTCGGCCGCTTGCCCCCTTAGGCCTACAGTTACAGTCTCTCCCTCCTCCCTCCCTTCCACAATACACTTTCCCTGTAATCCCAAGCAGCTGGGGCTTGGCTCCTGGGGGGAAGATAGTTATTTTCTTTCCTTCAGAGTTTATGTTTGGAGTGTAAACTTTTTCATGTAAACAAAACAAACCTGTGAATTTTAAGGCCTCCGCCTAAATCCCCATGGGCGCTGCTCCGTACACGCCGCACCCTACCCTACCCTCCCTTGCGCTCCCTTCGGAGCTCGGACGCAGAGGCCCTGTAATTGCTCCTTACCTGGGACTGCCATGACGGTGGTAAGAGGGGTAACTCGAGCCTCTGGCTTTCGAAAAGGCGCTTGCTTCCCGCCAGCTGTGAGAACAAGGCACAGTCAAAGCGGCGTTTTCCTTCCCCCAGCGCAGCAGCACCCTCGCTACGGTCGGGAAGGGCCTGTACGCCTCTAGCGACGGCAGAACCAGTAGATGCGGATGCAGTTTCCGGACGAGTCATATTGCAGAAGACACATGGTCCGAACCATTACTGATAGTTTTGGAGGGGGAGTTAGTTTGATCTGCACACGAGAGTAGTGTAAACACCGCCAACACTTATGAAGTGTCCCTTCTAATATTGTAATACAAATAACATAAATAACATTAAGCTATGGTAACTTTACGGACTTTTCTCGTTCCCTGGAGTACATTGGAATAACCCTTCTCAGGGTTAGCGGTGCTCGGGTCCGGTAACAACATGGCGGCGTCCGTGAGGGGCTCCTTTGGGCAGGGGTAGTGTTTGGTGTCCCTGTCTTGCGTGATATTGACAAACTGAAGCTTTCCTGCACCACTGGACTTAAGGAAGAGTGTACTCGTAGGCGGACAGCTTTAGTGGCCGGCCGGCCGCTCTCATCCCCCGTAAGGAGCAGAGTCCTTTGTACTGACCAAGATGAGCAACATCTACATCCAGGAGCCTCCCACGAATGGGAAGGTGAGAGCCTCATCTAGGGAACTTGGGGTCCTTAATTTAATAAAATGTAATATTCTTTCTACAGGTTTTATTGAAAACTACAGCTGGAGATATTGACATAGAGTTGTGGTCCAAAGAAGCTCCTAAAGCTTGCAGAAATTTTATCCAACTTTGTTTGGAAGGTATGTTGACTTTTATTCTACTGGAGAAATTCACATTGATAAATTATTTTTATTTTTTTTTCAGCTTATTATGACAATACCATTTTTCATAGAGTTGTGCCTGGTTTCATAGTCCAAGGCGGAGATCCTACTGGCACAGGGAGTGGTGGAGAGTCTATCTATGGAGCGCCATTCAAAGTAAGACTGAATTATTATTTTTATTATTATTTGAGGACATTCACTAAATCTTTTTACATTTCAGGATGAATTTCATTCACGGTTGCGTTTTAATCGGAGAGGACTGGTTGCCATGGCAAATGCTGGTTCTCATGATAATGGCAGCCAGTTTTTCTTCACACTGGGTCGAGCAGATGAACTTAACAATAAGCATACCATCTTTGGAAAGGTTAGTGTCCAGTGATTTTAAACCTGTGGTTCTTTTCAATTACATTATATTTTTAATTTGATAGGTTACAGGGGATACAGTATATAACATGTTGCGACTGTCAGAAGTAGACATTGATGATGACGAAAGACCACATAATCCACACAAAATAAAAAGCTGTGAGGTAGGAGCATGATTATTACGAGATACAGCACTGAATAATGTTTTCGAAATATTTTTTTTCATAGGTTTTGTTTAATCCTTTTGATGACATCATTCCAAGGGAAATTAAAAGGCTGAAAAAAGAGAAACCAGAGGAGGAAGTAAAGAAATTGAAACCCAAAGGCACAAAGTAATCATAGTGGAGAGATTTTTCTTCAGCTTCTTTTTTTTTTTCTTTCTTTTTTTTGGACTAGAAATTTTAGTTTACTTTCATTTGGAGAGGAAGCTGAGGAAGAAGAGGAGGAAGTAAATCGAGTTAGTCAGGTAATCTCTAATTTGCCCTTTGTTCTAACTTACCCCTCATGATTATATTGTACATTCTTTGCAGAGCATGAAGGGCAAAAGCAAAAGTAGTCATGACTTGCTTAAGGATGATCCACATCTCAGTTCTGTTCCAGTTGTAGAAAGGTTAGTCCATTGTTGGTATGATCCTAAGTTCTACTAAAATTTGTTTTGCTTATTTTTTTTATAGTGAAAAAGGTGATGCACCAGATTTAGTTGATGTAAGTATTTATTTTGGTATTAATATAGTTTGACCTGGCAAATACTCATTTTCCATTTCTACAGGATGGAGAAGATGAAAGTGCAGAGCATGATGAATATATTGATGGTGATGAAAAGAACCTGATGAGAGAAAGAATTGCCAAAAAATTAAAAAAGGACACAAGTGCGAATGTTAAATCAGCTGGAGAAGGAGAAGTGGAGAAGAAATCAGTCAGCCGCAGGTGAGTCAGTTACTGTGCTAGATATCAGAGTTGGGTACAGCTTCTGGTATTTCTCCTCTCCCAGGAAATTACTCTGCCTAACCTTGGAGCCCAGCCTACAGCCCGGCCCAACTGCAGATCTCAAATAGCAGAATTGCCCATCCAGGGAATACAACTTGCAACTGGCCTGATGAGAAGCCATCACAGTTTCTAGCCATTAACTCTGCCTAATAGCAGAGCCCAGCCACTGATCTCACCAGACAGTGGAGTCTATCCAGCAGCCCCATGTAACATCAGAGGAAAGGCATCTGCCCAGCAAATTAGAGAACTCCCAACAAGCTCTGACTCCCTGGGATCATCACCAGCTGGCCCTTCCCAGGCTAAACTAAATAGTGAACCTCTATCCATGCCAAAGAACACCTATTGTAAAGGCTAGAAGAGGGGGCTTTCTCCTCAAATGCATAGACAATAACACAAGGACACAAGAACTACAAAGAACAAAAGAAATCCCAAAAGAAACTAATAAAGCTTCAGTAATGGACCCCAAAGAAACGGAGATATTTGGAATGACTGAGGAAGAATTTAGAATACTACTCATAAAGATGTTCAGTGATGTACAAGAATATATGGATAGAAAATGTAATAAAATTTGGAAACTGATACCTAACAAAAATAACAAGTTTGACAGAAATAGAAACAATATAAAAGAAACACATATAAATTCTAGAGTTGAGGAATACAATGACTGAACTGAAAAATTCAATAGAAAGCATCATTGGTGGATTTGATAGAGCAGAAGAAAGAATCAATGAGCTGGAAGACAGCATTTGATATTATCCAGTTAGAGGACCAGAAAGACAAAAGAGTGAAAAAGAATGAAGAAAGCTTATGGGACTTATGAGACACCATCAAGAGTTCAAACCTTTGCATACTAGGATTTGCAAAAGAAGAAAGAGAAAAAGGGTCACAAAGCCTATTTAAGGAAAGAATGACTGAAAAATCCCCTAATCTGGGAATAGATGTGAATATCCAGGTACAAGAAGCACAGAAATTTCAATCAAATTCAACACACAGAGGAGTACACCAAGGCATACAATAATCTAGCTGTCAAAAATCAAAGACAAAACATTTTGAGAACAGCAAGAGATAATAAACACATCACATACAAAGGAGACAATATGACTATCAGCAGATTTCCCAGCAGAAACCCAGTAGGCCAGGAGAGAGTGGCATAATATAATTGAAATGCCGGAGGAAAACAAACACAAAAACTACCAATCAAGAATACTTAACCCAGCAAAGCTATCTTTCATAATTGAGAAGGAAATAATACTTTCTCCCTCAGTTTCATGAAACATATGAATTGCAAAACTCAATGGTATATGTAAAATAGTGCCATATTCAGAAAACTGTAGGACTGTAATAATGGTGCATAAGGCAATTTCATCCCTAGTACATGAGTCAAAAAACAAAAATATTAATAGCAGCTATAGCTAAAATAAATTATCAAGGTATACACATTAAAAATGATGTAAATTCTGCCATTAAAAACATAATGTTGAGGGGGTATGAAAAAGTATAGAATTGTTGTATGCAAAGTTAATTGTTGTATGCAAAGTTAAGTTGTTATCAGCTTATACTTGATTGTTTATAAGCTGTTATCAGTTTATACTTGATTGTTTATAAGATGTTCTGTGTAAACCTCATGGTAATCACAAAGCAAAAATCTTTAGTGGAAATATAAAGCAAAAATAGAAAGGATTCAAAGCATACCACTATAGAAAACCATCAAATCACAAAGGAAGACAGCAAGGGAGGAAGACAAAAAAAATTATTTACCAAACATCCAGAAAAAAACTAAGAAAATGGCAATAGGCCGGGCACAGTGG